TTGTTTGAATCATTAATCCCGTGAAAATGAAAGAAACCCACGCCCCCTGAACTAAGGTCAGCGTTTATCTCTTCTTTCCAGGCGTTCCATCAGGACGCCTCGCCTCTAATCTCAGTTTGGTTTGCCACAACCACTGCCTCCACCCCTAATAATGGGGCCCCATGATTTTAGGGAAGACGGGGGTGGGCAGGCAAGAGGAAGCCCAGATTCGGGGTACCAACCCACGGAGCGCCATACAAATTCAAAGGGCGCTGGGACCTCAACGTTCGGCCAGGACACTCTCCCCCGAGCCCCCGTTATTTGGGAAACCGCCCCGTCCCCGCCTGCGAGTCTTCCACGACTACTTCTCGGTTCCCCCGTGCGACCCGCTTCCACCAGCAAGAAGGAGCCGACGGCCGAGGAGCCAGGAACTCGATTTCGCCCCTTCCCACTCCTCTTTTCTCACTTTTGTTCGGCTTTTTCCTGCTTTCCCTCCCTTCTTCCCTCTCCTTTCTTCTTCCCGTCCTCCCTCTCTCCTCCTCCCCTCGCCTCCAGTCCTCCCCCCGCCTGCAGTCCTCCCCCCACCTAGCCCCCTGCGTCCCCTCCCCCGCCTCACCCTCGCCCCGCTCCGCTCGCAGCCCCGCCCGCAGCCAATCAGAGCGCGGCCTCCGGTGGCCCCGCCCTTCTCCGGCGATTCCGGGCGGGCCGGGCCGAGCCCAGGCCGTGGGTGCGGAGGGCGGCGCCGCGGGCCGGGGGCCGATGGGTCCTGGCGGACGCGAGGCGCCGGCGCGGGGCTCGCCTGGACTCGGGTGTGCGGGGCTGTGAGGGGGCGAGGCGGGCGCTGCGGCCCGCCCGGGATGGGCCAGCCCTGGCCTGGCGGGGCTGAGCCGAAGGCGAGGGCGGCGCGCGGGCCAGGCCTGCCGGGCGGGCGGCCCGGGGGTTGAGGTAGAAGTGGGCGCGGAGGAAGGGGCCGAGCCAAGGCGGTGGGTGGAGCGGCGAGGGGGGCGGAGGCTGGGCCGCGGCGGGCGAGCGGAGCGGCGCGCCTGTCCGGAGCTCGGCGGTGGCGCCGGAGGAGGCTGCAGCGGCGGCGGCGGCGGGCCCGGACGAGCGTCCGGAGGTGGCGGACGAGGCGCCGGGGGCCCCCATGGGCGGGTGTGTGGGCGCCCAGCACGACTCCTCGGGCAGCCTCAACGAGAACTCGGAGGGCACCGGAGGTAGGTGAGCGCCAGGGGGCAGCCTCGGCCCCTAAAGCTTCTAAACCTAACTTCCTATTTATAGGTTAATACAAAGGGTAAAGGAACAAGTTAAAATGTCTTCACACATTGCCGTATATCCCCTGGAGGGCAAAACTGTCCCCAGCTGAGAAATGCTGGCCTACATCAAATGACAACACATAAGCCTTGATTGGAACTTGGTATGAAAAACATTTTGGGAAAGTTGGATAAAGTTTGATCTCAGTCTTTTATTTTTCTTTTCAGTTGCTCTAGGTCGTAACCAGCCTTTGAAAAAGGAGAAACCAAAATGGAAAAGCGATTATCCTATGACAGATGGACAACTACGCAGCAAGAGGGATGAATTTTGGGATACAGCACCAGCTTTTGAAGGCCGGAAAGAGATTTGGGATGCCTTGAAGGCTGCTGCACATGCTTTTGAGAGCAATGATCATGAACTGGCACAAGCAATCATTGATGGTGCAAACATAACATTACCACATGGTAGGTTTGGTGTTCCTCAAGGACAGAGGAAATAAGTTCTTATTCATATCTTCTCTTTCTGAAGGTGCACTTACAGAGTGCTACGATGAACTGGGGAACAGATATCAGCTTCCAGTGTATTGCTTGGCACCGCCAATCAACATGATAGAGGAAAAGAGCGACATAGAGACTCTGGATATTCCTGAGCCACCACCCAATTCTGGATATGAATGTCAGCTTCGTTTGCGCCTTTCCACAGGCAAAGACCTCAAGCTTGTGGTTCGCAGCACAGACACAGTATTCCACATGAAGAGACGGTTGCATGCAGCAGAGGGAGTGGAACCAGGTAGTCAGCGGTGGTTTTTTTCTGGCAGACCTCTCACTGACAAAATGAAGTTCGAAGAGCTGAAGATCCCAAAGGACTATGTTGTACAGGTTATAGTGAGCCAACCTGTGCAGAACCCAACACCAGTGGAGAACTGAACTGAGCCCTGTTGGCCAGCTCCCACATCCCTCTGCTCCTTTTTATGGTTCTTGTTGTCATTTCCTACTCTGCGGCGTGAAATCTATTTCACTGCTCTAAATTCCCTATGAATGGATTTAGTTCTGAGGAATTACCAGTGAAAAATTCCATCTGTGATGGAGACCAACAAAAATAATAAAACACAAAGAGCCAGGCTTTGAGACTCATGTAATTACAATTTCTAATTTGAAAGGCAGTTAAGAAATAGATAACCATTTATTTTAGAACACTCAACAACTATGTAATGGCTATATTTCAGTGACTTGGACTGTAAATGAAACATTGCATCCATGAAGGACAGCACCAAGCACCTTTTTGAATACAGAATTTTTTTAGAAAAATATATCAAATTATATAATTTCCAGAAACCATAAATAATGGATATAAAACTTAACCTTTTTGTTTTGTTTTGTTTTGTTTTGTTTTGTTTTGTTTTGTTTTGGTTAATGGAAACTGAAAAGAGCAGTATTTGAGGTTGCTTCTATTCTGGTTTTTTATTCTTAGCTCAATTAATATTTAGCCATAAATGAGTAGAGACTGGCAAATTGTGCTTTAGTGTTGCTTTCCTCATCCCCACATCTTGAGCTCCTTATTTACATTCACACTAAATTTTGGTGCCTTCCAGCACATTAGTGGCAGGCACCCTTCTGGAACACTAGGCAATAATTTCATCAATACAGTCAGGTCTCTTGAGTTTCAACAGATACTCAGTTGAAAAGTCGCTGTCATCTTGCTGCATAAGTATTTTGAAAGGTCTGTATAACGAAGCCATTTTTATATCCAGGCTTAGAAGGTCACTACTATATAGTACCTTCATTGATCTATCTATTCTGCTTGGAACTTTTCATAGCTAAGTATAACCCCCAAATGCATGGTTCCTGGGTCAGGAGACACCAAAATCAATTATAGCTGTTCCCACTCAAGTTAATAAAGTAAATGATTTCCTCCACTTTGCATGGAGGGGTGTAAGGAAAGCCTATTTTATCTGTGCCTGGGAGAACTGTGCCTATTTTCAGTCTTTTAGAGGAAATTTCAACTCAAAATTTTTAAGTGTGAAAGATTTACTGGTGTCACATAAACATTAGCAGTGAGACCAAATAATGAAACATTGCTTTATACCTTAGTGCTTTCCAGTTCACTGTTACCTCTAGTCATGGTAGATGACAATTTTCCTCCCTCATCTTTTGTAGCAAAGAAGCAAATTAAGAGCCTTTTGCAAGTTAGATTAGGGGACTGAAAAATCCAGGGAGATAACCTGATTCTTCTATACTATGACTGGAGTAAAGCTGCCAAGAGTTAGGTTGAATTTGGAGCCTTTTAAAAGTTGGTTCCATAAGTGAGAAGGGGGGCTAACATGTGACCACTGTGCCCCTGAGAATCCATGAGATGGAAAAGTACAGACAAGAAGGCACTTAACGCTGTTCTCAGTTGGAAAATGTCAGCCCTCCACACCTGTTTGGATGTGAAGTGCATTATTAATTTTAATGACAAAATGAAACTGCTAATTAGTTTAAATGTAATGTTTAAATGGTATTGAATTTCCTATTGCCTGATTAAATATATCTGTAATTGTAACATCATGTTTCTGAGAGCTTTAACTACTTCCTTATTTTTATGCAATCATTTTAAAGATTGTGGCTATATCTAATTTAAATTTGCTGATGATTGAATCTAAATTCAAGTGAAGACCACAGCATTAATCCCAAAGGAGATTTTTTTTATGTTTAGAGGTGGAGATATTAGGGTAAATCAGTATATTGCTCCTGTCATCAAAGTTTTTGTTCATTTGTGTGCCACATCGAATAGCAGCACTTCTCAAAGTTTGTCAACTGGAAAAAAGTGTTTAAAACTGTTTTTTTCTTAAGCAGATTTGGTGATGTCATCAATATCTATGATATCGATTGGTAAAAGGTCTTTCTTTGTTGAGGATTTGAGCTCTCTTTTTAAGAGTTTATTTTATTTTAAAGGAACATATGCTTTGAATAACAATTCTCTGGGCATGTTTAACTAACCTAGGTGGGAAAACCATGGTGCTGTTTAATTGTAAATAGATTGATATAAGATTGGACCAGTACTTGATGTGTATAATTTTAGTATGTAGGGTTTATGTGCTTTTTTTAAAAAAAAAAAAAAGGTTCAATTTTTCTCTTTGTCTTTGCCTTTATTATTGGTTTCT